CCAGACATGCCGCAAAGGAAACACGGCAAGGTGAGAAAGAGTGGGCGAGGTGTCGACAACGAACACGCAAGAAGTGCTTGTCCTTGCCCAAAATACCTCGAAAAGAAGAAACTGGGAGCTGCTGCCCTCGGCTGCCTCCGGAATGCCCTGGGCACCTCGGGTCTGGGAGGCCTCTGCAAGGGGCGCGCCGGGTCCAAGGGCTCACCGCGGGCCCCATGGCTGCCTCTCAGCCCCGCACTCACATCGTCCCTGCCGCCAAGCACCAGCCGACAGCCGCAGGCCTGAAACGGCCCCACGCCTCCCCCGGCCTCGACCCGTTCAACTACCCGGCCCCACAGCCGGAGGGCTGCCGCGGCGCGCCAACCCCAGAACGCCATGTTCCGCGCAGTCCAAGGAGTCCTCCGGACTCGCCCCGCCCCCGGCGCCCCGGCCCCGCCTCCGCCTCCCACCCCCGCCCCCGGCGCCCCAGCCCCGCCTCCGCCTACCGCCCCCGCCCCCGGCGCCCCGGTCCCGCCTCCGCGCCCCGCCCCCGCCTCCTTGCCGACGCCTCCGGCGCGCCCAGGTAGACGTAGAGGCGAGTAGAGGAAGTTCCCTAGTCTGGTGTCTCATCTCTCGCCCCGGAGGTCAAACCTGGAGCCAGCATTTCTGTACCCTGCGCTCACACCTTTTTCAACCCGGATGGCGGTGATAGTTAATACTTTCTGAGCGCTTTTACTATGGTCAGGCATTATATTTACACCTAATCCTCGCAAAACACTACTGGGAAGATCCTCATTTGACAGGAGCAATTCCGGGTCACAAAGGCTGACACCACAAAGCTAGTCCGTAGCGGGTTCGACCACAGGCGCCCACACTCTTTGACGCCTCAATGGCACAGCCAAGTGCGCGGGAAGTGGGCTGCAAACGCCGGAGAGTTTTGTCCGGAGCGCAGAGACGCGCTGTAACCGAGCAACCAGCGGGGCCCGCCCCCGGCCTGCTACGGCGCTCCCAGCCTGCCCCGCGCCGCTCGGCGCCGGAAGTGAGTGAGCATTTCCGGCAGCCATCCCCGCGGTGCTGACATCCCGGTTGTTCTTCTGTGCCGGGGGTCTTCCTGCTGTCATGAAGGACGTACCGGGCTTCCTACAGCAGAGCCAGAACTCCGGGCCCGGGCAGCCCGCTGTGTGGCACCGTCTGGAGGAGCTCTACACGAAGAAGTGAGCGCCGAGCAGACGGGCCCTGGGCCCCGCTATAATTTCTCTCCATGTTTTGGTTTCACAGCTTTATGAAAACTTTATCAGTGAATTTGAACACAGGTAAAAGCCTCTCATCCGTTTTTCACTTTGAAAATGAGTGCATTGATGCTCGGCGGTGCTCAAAGGCTGGTGGCTTTTATTTCAGGGTGAACCCTTTGTCCCTCGTGGAAATCATTCTTCATGTAGTTAGACAGATGACTGGTAAGTCTCACTTTGTTTTATAAAGGAGCAGAGATGGTCCTTCTGATTGTTCCTTCTTTTCCAGATCCTAATGTGGCTCTTACTTTTCTGGAAAAGACTCGTGAGAAGGTAAATGTGGCATGTGGGCAATACCTTTTAGTGAGGTTTCTTGTTTTTGTTTTTGATGTCTTAGGTGAAAAGTAGTGATGAGGCAGTGATCCTGTGTAAAACAGCAATTGGAGCTCTAAAATTAAACATCGGGGACCTACAGGTTACAAAGGTGAGATCACCATAATACAGATTTATCTTTGGAAAAGAGAGATGATTTTCCTTCCTGTGTATAGGAAACAATTGAAGATGTTGAAGAAATGCTCAACAACCTTCCTGGTGTGACATCGGTTCACAGTCGTTTCTATGATCTCTCCAGTAAATACTATCAAACAATCGGAAACCACGCGTCCTACTACAAAGATGCTCTGCGGTTTTTGGGCTGTGTTGACATCAAGGATCTACCAGGTAACCTAGGCCATTAAATCCATGTCACACAGGGATTGTAAGTGGGCCTGTGTTGCTACCATAGTGTCTGAGCAGCAGGAGAGAGCCTTCACGCTGGGGCTAGCAGGACTTCTCGGCGAGGGAGTTTTTAACTTTGGAGAACTCGTAAGTTGACCCTGAGCTCAGCTTCCTTAACGGTGTTACTAGCTGACCATCTCCATCCTCACAGCTCATGCACCCTGTGCTGGAGTCCCTGAGGAATACTGACCGGCAGTGGCTGATTGACACCCTCTATGCCTTCAACAGTGGCAACGTAGAGCGGTTCCAGACTCTGAAGACTGCCTGGGGCCAGCAGGTAGGACTCCCACGATGCCCAGCCCTTATTCCAAGACATTTTTCTGTCTTTCTATACTTTACAGCCTGATTTAGCAGCTAATGAAGCCCAGCTTCTGAGGAAAATTCAGTTGTTGTGCCTCATGGAGGTAAGCGAACACCCAGGAGCCACTTTGTCTGTTAGTTTAAAATAGTTAATAAAATTTTTTCCAGATGACTTTCACACGACCTGCCAATCACAGACAACTCACTTTTGAAGAAATTGCCAAAAGTGCTAAAATCACAGTGAATGAGGTACGGTCCCTAGGCTCAGGGTGTTAGAGCAGCTTGTCTTACACACGCCTCCCTCTCTGCACAGGTGGAGCTTCTGGTGATGAAGGCCCTTTCGGTGGGGCTGGTGAAAGGCAGTATAGACGAGGTGGACAAACGAGTCCACATGACCTGGGTGCAGCCCCGAGTGTTGGATTTGCAACAGGTGATGTGTTTGAAACCCATTATTCACCTCTGTAACGTCCCTTGTGTCCGGATTTCCATTTCAGATCAAGGGAATGAAGGACCGCCTGGAGTTCTGGTGCACGGATGTGAAGAGCATGGAGATGCTGGTGGAGCACCAGGCCCATGACATCCTCACCTAGGGCCCCCTGGTTCCCCGTCGTGTCTCCTTTGACTCACCTGAGAGAGGCGTTTGCAGCCAATGAAGCTGGCTGCTCAGACGGTCGACATTGAATTTGGGTGGGGGTTGGGATCCTGTCTGAAGTACAGACTGTTCTTGCTCTAAAAACAGGACTGTCCCTGATGGGAGCCAGGCCACAGGGAGGAGGCTTCTTTGTGGGTCTCTCCTGCAGAGGGTGGGGGTCTCAGGGTCTTAGGTGATACGGGAGAGAAAGAACGTGCCAGGCAGGAGGCCCCCTGAAGTCTGTGTACTCCGAGGTGGATCTCCATCCCCATCCACCTGTACGGACATCTTTTCCGTTGCGGTTTGAGAATGTTCCTATAATAAACCCCTCTGCTTTGTTCTTCTTGTGGCTCTGTTTTCTTGGGCTTAGCTTCC